CACATTCACAGTTGTGGGCAATTTGATTAAGAAGCAGTTCTGAAGTTGACTGCCAAAGTATCCTCCAATTCTTAAAAATTAGTTATTCTGAAAACACTATCTATCATGAACACTTTGGACCTTTGGAAAGAACTTTCTTTCTTTCTTTCTCTTTTTTTTCTTCTTTCCCTCCCTCCCTTCTTCCTTTCCCATTTTCTTTTGCACTGGGCAGTGGCCCTAGGGAGAACTTATCTTCAAAGGCAGATTGGTGGTTGGGGGTGGGATAAGAAGCAGGAGTCCCACAGGCTGACTAGCCTTTTTGCAATTGGGCCACTGTCCTGCACACATTTTTCTCTTTGTCATACCATGCTGTATTATGGGGATATGGCAACCTGACTACATTCACAACTTTTCTGGTCTTATGGTTCCTTAACTTTGCCTAGGTTTTTCTTCCTGTCTCCAGTGACAGAGAGAAATCACCCCTGGGGTTCCCAAAGGTGCATCCCCGTCATCATCTTCACTCACTGCATCTTGAAGCATATGGATGAAACCCAGCAGGCTTATCGCATAGCTTGTGGTCTGCCCTGGGGAGCCAAGGACCAAGAGCCAGAGAGATGAGAATCAAGATAAAAATAGGTGAACTACCACCTACCAAGTAGATGACTACATAGGAATGGATGTGTGGGCAAGTGGAGCCGTCTGTGTGTGTGTGTGTGTGTGTGTGTGTGTGTGTGTGTGTGTGTATTGAAGACAAGGGCAGGGGTTCCAGACCTCCCTGCATTTGAGCCCCATGCCCTCTCTTAGCATACACACAGCCTCCCAGGTACAAACAGTGCCCTGTTTGGAAAGTAAACATGCCATAGCAATCCTGGCACCTCTGTGAAGTGACTTAGATGCCCACATGCACCACCTACAATGCTACCTGAGTGATGAATGTCTCTGGGATGTGAGTGTCAGCTGAGCACGTCTGTTGGGAAATGGGCCCCTCCCAAGAGCCTGAACCTGAATACTTCTTATAAAAAGGTTCTCTGGCTGGACGCTGCTCAATCCACTGCCTAGCAGGTGGCCCATTCCAGTTGGAGAACGTAGTGAGTCTTTCAGTGGAGCCAGGGTCTGGTAAGTCTCCTAGCAGGGTCTGGGGGAGAGGGTCTTTCTGGGTGCTTTTCCCTCCTTGTCCCAGGCCAGGCTGACTTGTACACTAAGCCGAATCTCAAAAGCCCAGACAGAGTTCCATTGGTGGAAAGAAAAAGCCGGCTCGCCTTTGAAAGGCTGCCTTTCTTCCAGGTTTGTCGTGAGGAGCTCCGCGATGTCCTCTCAACAGAGCGCCGTTTCCGCCAAAGGCTTTTCCAAGGGGTCGTCCCAGGGCCCCGCTCCGTGTCCCGCCCCGGCGCCCACCCCGGCGCCCGCCTCCTCCTCCTCCTGCTGCGGCTCCGGCAGGGGCTGCTGCGGCGACTCAGGCTGCTGCGGCTCCAGCTCCACCAGTTGCTGCTGCTTCCCAAGGAGACGCCGCCGACAGCGGAGTAGTGGTTGCTGCTGCTGCGGGGGCGGCAGCCAGAGGTCCCAGCGCTCCAACAACCGGAGCTCAGGATGCTGCTCCGGCTGCTGAGAGGCCCGCAACCCCCAGCGCTGCGCTAGAGAAACCCGCCCAGCCCAGAGCGGGCCCGCCCCGCTGCGGCTCCCACGCGGGGCTGGGCCTCGGAGTTTGCCCCGTAAAGCGAATTGCACTTTGATGTTCAGAAACCCACTTTGTTCTCAGCCACGCAAAACTCCCTGACCCCGATGTGATTTTTCTCCCCGGGGATTCGAGAGCCATGCGTGGGACACTGGACCCTACTGTCTACACGGGCTTGCACACAGCAGGTGCTCAGCAAATGTCTATTGATTTGATTGTCTTTTGAAGATGTCATAATAAAGCTTCTACCTCCTGAGAACACCTTTTATTTGTTCTTCATTCGTTTCTCCA